CCATGAAAGGAAGTGAAAAAGAAATGTTGCAAAGAAGAATAGAGAGACGATAAGGTTTTCGTTCTACAGGCTGAATGTGCAAAATGTAAGCTCTCAAATGAGATTAAAAAAAAATGCAGCCTTGCTTATAAAAGGCGAATGGGTCCTGGACAATGCACTACAGACGCGGGTGCCTACAGGATGTCTTGAGGCAGGTGGGTGGAAGTGTGAGGAAGCCACCTGGAAGAGGGAGGACAGGGCCCAAATCAGACACAGCTCTCCATCCTCCCTAAACAGGCTCGCCTAAGTGACACTTCCTTGTGTCCCAGGAAGTGACGATCAGCCAGTGTAGATGTTGTGACTCGCGGGTCTCACCCACTCCGAGGGTGCTGCAGGGCGCCCAGAGCGAGACGTCTTCCGCCGGCCCCATTCCCGAAGAGGCCGCGCCGTCGGGGGCTGAGACCCACTTGTACTGAGTCTCCAGCCGCCTCCCTAGGCTGCTGGCGCTTCTAGGGGCTTCTGTGCTTTTTGCCAAACTCTGAGGGTGACCCTGAACCTAACGGCTCCCTAGAGAAGGAGACTGACAGAGGGCTCAGGCGAGGATAGGGATTGAGAAAGCGTGGAAACGGGGGAGGAGGAGTAGAATTTAAGAATGGTAAAAGTCCCGAGGTAGGAGAAAAGGAGGGGTAGGATCCAGGGTAGGATTGAATCCAATTCTTCTCCAATGAAACGGACAAACAAACAAACAAACAAACAAAAACAGAAAGAAAGAAAAAGAAAAAAAAAAGCCACTGATTCACATCAGCTCTCTCTCACCCTCAACCCGGCAAAAACCAAACACGAATAAAAATAAAACCACCAGAGGCTCTTAGACGACCGTAAACTCTGCGGGTGGGGCACGAAACAAAAATAAACACAGGGACAGGCGGGCAAGAGAGCGCGGGAGGAGGAGGAGGAGAAAAAGGAGGAGGAGGAGGAGGAGGAGGCGGCCCCGCATCCCTAATGAGGGAATGAATGGAGAGGCCCCCTCGGCTGGCGCCCGCCCACCCGGCGGCGGCCGCCAAGTGCCTCTGGGCGCTGCGTGCCGCGCCCGCTGCTCCGCGCGCAGCCGGCTCGGGCCGCTCCTCCTGACTGAGGCGCGGCGGCGGCGGTGGCTGTGACCGCGCGGACCGAGCCGAGACATTCGCGCCGGGGGATCGGGCGCCGCCGCCGCTGGGCCCCGGGCGCGTGGATGCGGCTGGGTCGGGCGGCGCCGTACACCTGAGGCGGAGAACGGGGCGCGGCGCGGGTGACGCTGTCAGGGCCGCGGTTCCTGACGCCCAGGCGCTCGCCAGGACGAGCCAGGCAGTGATTTGAGGCACCGGCTTCACCTTCACCCATGGTCCGGAGAGCCTAGCGGGGCTCGCCACCGCCTCCCGGCTCCCCTTCCACGCCTCATCCTGCCAGCCTCGCCGCCCCGCCAGCGCCGGGCAACCGCCTCGCCCGAAGCCCTCCCTCGTTACTGTCCGCATACCCCGGCGGCGCCGCCGCGGGAAGCGGCTCCCCCTCCTCTTCCTCCGCGTCCTCTTCCCTCTTTCCCCCGCCGGGGCCGCTTGTTGCACCGCCCCGCGGCCTGCGGGAGCCGCTCGCCCCGGCCTTGTGCTCGCGTCCGCACCCCTTTCCTGTCGCCCCCCGGGGCCCGCACCACAGCCCGGCCGGCGAGACCCCGGCCAGACCCCGCTGCCCGCACAAAATGTCGGCCCGGACGCCATTGCCGACGGTGAACGAGCGGGACACGGAAAATGTGAGTAACCGGAGCCTCCCTCGGGAGCAGTGTTAACAATGAAATCTTGTAAACTTTTTCTTAGCATACATCTGTGGATGGATATACTGAACCACACATCCAGCCTACCAAGTCGAGTAGCAGACAGAACATCCCCCGGTGTAGAAACTCCATTACGTCAGCAACAGATGAACAGCCTCACATTGGAAATTACCGTTTACAAAAAACAATAGGGAAGGGAAATTTTGCCAAAGTCAAATTGGCAAGACACGTTCTAACTGGTAGAGAGGTAAGTTTGCACAATGCCTTTTAATATCTGCCTCAAATAGAGTTTAATGATTCTTCTTTTTTAGGTTGCTGTGAAAATAATAGACAAAACTCAGCTAAATCCTACCAGTCTACAAAAGGTATTTAATTAATTTAATAAGTAATTAAAATGACAGAAATATATCTACCTGTTTTCTTTAACAGTTATTTCGAGAAGTACGAATAATGAAGATACTGAATCATCCTAATATAGGTATGAAATATATATATATTATATATATATATGTTATAGAGTTATATCTCTAATTTTTTTTCAGTAAAATTGTTTGAAGTTATTGAAACAGAGAAGACTCTCTATTTAGTCATGGAATACGCGAGTGGGGGTAAGAATGAGGGTGATTGAAAAGTTCTCTTTATTTTACTACCTGCTTTACCTTTCTGATTCAGGTGAAGTATTTGATTACTTAGTTGCCCATGGAAGAATGAAAGAGAAAGAGGCCCGTGCAAAATTTAGGCAGGTATGGAAAGTAGTTTTCAACTTTGTTTTGCTATTTGACTCTTTTATCCAAATGTTTATTCCAGATTGTATCTGCTGTACAGTATTGTCATCAAAAGTACATTGTTCACCGTGATCTTAAGGTAAGCTTCTGAGTGTAATTTTTTTAAAAAAATTACATTGTTCTTTCTATTATTTTCCTCTTAGGCTGAAAACCTTCTCCTTGATGGTGATATGAATATTAAAATTGCTGACTTTGGTTTTAGTAATGAATTTACAGTTGGGAACAAATTGGACACATTTTGTGGAAGCCCACCCTATGCTGCTCCCGAGCTTTTCCAAGGAAAGAAGTATGATGGGCCTGAAGTGGATGTGTGGAGTCTGGGCGTCATTCTCTATACATTAGTCAGTGGCTCCTTGCCTTTCGATGGCCAGAATTTAAAGGTATCAGCTAAATTCTTTATTAATGTTTTATCAGTTATAAGTGCTTTCTTTCACTTTTATTAAGGAACTGCGAGAGCGAGTTTTACGAGGGAAGTACCGTATTCCCTTCTATATGTCCACAGACTGTGAAAATCTTCTGAAGAAATTATTAGTCCTGAATCCAATAAAGAGAGGCAGCTTGGAAGTAAGTAAATTTTTGTACTCCAAATTTAAATTCTAAAAACTATTATTTCCTCTTTGTTCTGCAGTGCCGTATTAAATAAAAACAACACAAAAATAGAGGTTGACTTTTAGTTAGAGAAGGAGGAAAACGTAGCTGCTGTCAGAAATTGCTTTGTCGAAAACAGAAACCTTGTTTTTAGTAAGTACTCAATAAATATTTCAAGGATAAAAGAAAATAGTGAAAATTCTAATCTAATGAATATTTCACAGCTATATCTGACATTGATATCTAGCATTTAAAAATGTAGGGCTGGGCACGGTGGCTCACGCCTGTAATCCCAGCACTTTGGGAGGCCGAGGCGGGCAGATCACGAGGTCAGGAGATTGAGACCATCCTTGCTAACATGGTGAAACCCTGTCTGTACTAAAAATACAAAAAATTAGCTGGACGAGGTGGCACACACCTGTAGTCCCAGCTACTTGGGAGGCTGAGGCAGGAGAATGGCGTGAACTTGGGAGGCGGCGCTTGCAGTGAGCCAAGATCACGCCACTGCACTCCAGCCTGGGCGACAGAGCGAGACTCTATCATAAAAAAATAAAATAAAATAAAAATGTAATAGAAACCTCTCAACTTTAGTAAAGAAAATTTACAAATATTTAAGTACAACATACTGGAAACAGGCATTTCATTTCTTAGCACACTGTTGTGTTGCCTACATATGTTCTGTATGTGAGGTTATTTATAATAATAGACACTATTATAAATGGACTAAGTATGTTACAGCCAAGCAAGTTCACATAACCAAAATGTCTACTATTTTTTTTCTTCTGGCACTGCAATTAGAATAATTTATTTCTTAAGTATTTTGCCCATCTGTTTTTAAGAATGATATTTTAGCCTTTACTAAGATAATTTCAGAGATTCAGCATGCATTATTCACTAGTACTTTCTGTCTTCTTTTATTTACCTTAATAGAAAGGGTAGAGAATTCAGAGAATTAACCTCATATAAACTGTACTTTTTTAGTGTAGCAATGGGGCTTTCTGGCATGGACTTCATGCTGCTTAGGAGGCAGCCTTATAGTGAGCCATCCCTGTGTACAGAGCTCTCAGGTTAGTGTGGGCTTTGTAATTTTATTTCCACAAATATTTTTCAGTAGAGGATACAGCATGTTTTGATGGAAGTTAAGGGATGGCGACTTCCATTGGGAAATTATTTTAAATGCTTTGTGTCAGTTAGTCAATTATCATGATTTTTTTACCGAATTATTTGTTTAAATGTGATTAGTTATAGCTTATGAGTTTTGTGGGCTTTTCCCTCCTTATGGGGTTAAAAAAAATGAGTTAATGCTTTAATAGAGAACATGTACTATATAATGCCCACTTTTATATCACTTATTTTGAAAGCTTTCCATCATTATTCATAGAAAAATTAGGTGAAATATTTAAAAAGCTAAAATTTTTGACTCTCATATCAGTTCTAAAATAATGAACTTTAGAGAACATGTTTTGTAATCCTGTTTTGTGACTAACTTTTATCATAAGAACCCCACTTGACCTGAGTGACACAATAAAATGCTCAAAGTTGAAGCAGCAGCTTAGCTAATGAGCAGAGCAAAAAGAACATACAAAAATTATTTTGGGGGGATAGATATTACAGATCTCTATGGACAGTAGGTAAGATGTGCTTATGTCTTAAAGATGATTAATTTATAGTAGCCAAACACTTTAGTCTTTTATCATTATTATTAACATGTTGAGGATTAAAATATTAGAGTGCTTTGAGTTGAATTTAAAAGCCAAATTTTTATTACTAAAATATTTGATCATCAGAAGCTCATTCTAATATATTTCAGTATAGTCTGCAACTTTCTGTTCCAGCTTACCAAAACAAAGTTTTTCAGCTATGAAACCACGAGTCCCCACTGGAAATATTATATTATAGATATTACTATACAAAGGCTGATTTGCTTCACAGTTCCCAGAAATGACTTTCCAGGGAAACTTGACACCATTTTTTAAAAAAGAAATATTTCTTATACCATACCTTAAGAAACTCTCCTAGAAATATTGGTGACTTCAAAAATTGTTAGTCTTCACTTTTATTTTTCATACCAATTTTATTAGCTTTACAGTAAAAAACCTGTAAACTTTTTTAAAGCTATTTTCAAAATACTCATCTTTATTATGTAAATATAACATTTTATGTGTTAGTAATGTTTTATATTATGTTCCATTCTTTTTTTTAACCTTAGAAGCTTTTGATATGCACTTCTTGCTTTGTCATAAGAATGCACTCCTTCCTTTTTAATAGCTATGTTATTCTCCTTGGGTTACGTAACGTAATTTATTTAACTATTCCCTGCTTATTGCACATCTGAGTTGTTTCCATTGTTTTTGATAAAAAACAATGTGGTATACTTTTTTCCCCTTTGGGATATATGTTTAGATAAATTCTTCAGAGTGGAATTACTGGGTCAAAGGGTGTAAGTGATCGGATAGCTCTTTTATCATTGCCAAAAGATATGTGTGACCCAAGGCTTTTGAATGTACCTATTCTCCATACCCTGATTCAATAATGGATACAAATTCTAGTATTTGATGCCTCGCTTTAATTTGTATTTCTTTTATTAGCAATAAAATGGAATATTTTTAATGAATAGTTTGTGCTTCTTCATGTATAAGCTCTCAGTGTCTTTTAACTACTTGTCTTAAGGAGTCTGGTTAATAAGCCTCGTAGATTTGTACCAACTTTGTATATTTTAATATAAAATATTTTTCTGGTAATTTCCACATTTAAAAAAAATGGAACATCATGAATGTTTTTTCAGTGTTACTTTAGTGTCATGAATTATTGATTAGAGTATCCTCTAGTCTTTCTTCACTATATATTTTGCTAATATTGAAATTTGATTTAGAGAATTTTACATGGTTGCATATTGTTTCAAACTTATTTAACTTACCTTTCTGTTGCTACCAGACATAACTGTGTATTTTATTAAAGTGTTTCTTAAAGACTCATAAGTTAAATGCCTTATTTATCATCTGTGAAAATAAAAATTATTGAAATTAGTTTCACATTCTACTAGGCCTATAGTTTGTTTCTAGACATAAGCAAACAGTTATATAATTTTTTCAGGTTATATATGTGAATGCTGTCAGCTCTTTCTAATTGTACTAGTCTGGAACTTCCATGTGTTATACTGTCCTCTCATAATGAGGGCATTATGATTTTAAACGGATTTGTGCTTTATGTTGTACACTAGGGTTTTTTTTAACCCATTTATTGGAATATTAGTATGTCTAGATTTTTTTATTAGAAAGAAACTGAAAAACTTTTCTGCTTTCCCTGTTTTGTATGTGTTCATTCATTTTTCCAGTGTTTAACCAAGATGGACTATATTACCTTTCAAAACAATGCAAAATTTGAGCCTGAAGCAAAGCTCCTCTTATTGCCCTCTCTTTGTCGTCATTGGTCCTCCCATAAAAGTGTTTATTTTGACTTTTGATACTTAATTTTTCAGGTGTTACTAAAATAATCTTTACAGTCTTGTTTATGTCTGCCAAATGACAGTAAAGCAAAAAAATCAATTAATTCATAATTTTTTAATGAAAGATTTCTGTGTACAAATTCAGAAGCATATAGTATATTTTACAAAGGTTGAAATCATTTAAGTAAAATTATTTGTCTGGCCGTTCTAAATTCCATATTTTTAAAATGTGCACCTCAGGCCAGGCTTGATGGCTCATGACTGTAATCCAAATACTTTGGGAGGCCAAGGCGGGCAGATCACCTAAGTCCAGGAGATCGAGACCAGCCTGGGCAACATGGAAAAACCCTGTCTCTACATTAGCTGGGCGTGGTGTCACACATCCTGTAGTCCTAGCTACTCGGGAGGCTGAAGCACGAGGATTGCTTGAGCCCAGGAGGTTGAGGATGCTGTAAGCCATGATTGCGCCACTGGACTGCAGCCGGGATGACAGAACAAGACCCTGTCTCCAAATAAGATAAAATAAAATAAATGTGCATCTAAGTATAGAGTGTATATTTCCCATAGCTGGTTTAATTCTTTAATTCGTCTGAATT